TATTTTTTATTTTATTTTTTATTTTTTTTAAGGGCAAGAAACCTTGGTTATATAGAACACACACAAAAAGATATGATTTGGTATTTTTAAATGTCCTTTGCTTTGCCTCATCCATAGGAAGAAATAAAACTTTACATGGTTATCTCATCACAAATCTGTGAGGGAGGCGCTATTTTTTATCCCTGTTTCACCAATGAAGAAACTGAGGTTCAGTGAGGTTAAATCACTTGCCAAAGGTCACCCAGCTAGGCGGCACAGGGCTGGACTTCACATCCACATCTGACTCTGCAAAGCCAGTGCTTTCTAACAGCCCCCCTCCCCACCCCTGAAGCTGTGTACATGTTTTCCTACTGTAAGGTGGTTTCTCTGAGAGCAGAGATCATGTGTGGCCCATCTCTGTATCCCACTGCAACTGCCACCATTGTCACTCCACACAGGAAAGTACTTGGGAGTGTGGGTGTGGCACATTTAGAATTCTAGCAGTGAAGTCTGATCATATGTGAGCCATGAACCCCTATGAACCATGTGGGCTTTCCCTTTCACTAACCGACTGGGCACAGTGGAGTCTGCAGCCTATGGTTTCAGGATAGAGAGCCTTAGCTTCTACGGACAAAGTTTCCCTCCCCAGCAGACACTTTCCAATACTGCCTATCTCTCAGGGCCACACCACCATCCTCTACATCCCACGCCCATCTCTCACCATCCTTATTCTCCTTCCCAGGGCAGTGCGGAAGGACACAGGTGTCAGGCATTTTGAGATCTTCAGAGAAGGGCAGGGCTGCCATCACCATGGAGTATTAGAGCTGGAAGGGGCCCAAGGGCTCATGCAGTCTGTTCCTTGGTTTTACCCCTCTCATGATGCTGCTTCACAGTCACACTGGCCCTTGGTCTGGCCAGCCACATAGCTAGCCTGGCAGCAGTAGCCTCAAATCAAGGGGGGAGGCTGGCCTGTAATTGTTACACTCTGTGATGATTATGAAGTCAGCTCATTGCACCTGCAGACTGTCCAAACTAAAGGTGGGCCACTGCCCCCACAGTTTCTCTCTGCTTCTGGTCAGCTGGGTTGTCCTGCATGGTGACGGGTGTCATCCCGAACAAATCAGATGGCATCAGAGGCACTCCATCAAGTGGGAGATGGGGAGGAGGCTGTACTGAAGAAAGAAAACTTCAACATGATGAATGCCCTTGACCAACTGCCAAAACCCTTTTCAAACCCCAAGTCTATGAACCGGACCGTCACTACCAAAGGACTCCCACTAGCCTCAAAGGGCAATTTGGTCAACTTCTTGGAGGATGATACCATCAACCTACTGTAAGTCACAAATCTGGTCCCTCCCTCCCTCCATCTGATTCACCTGTCTCCCCTTTTGCTCCAGGAAGCCGCTGCCAGTAGAGGATTCAGACTGCAGCTCTGATGAGACCAGCATCTCTGCCTTCTCATCCACCTTGCTGAACCCCATCAAATTAGCTGTGACCCAGCCCAACAGCAGCTTCTTTGCAGGGATGCTGGAGGGGGAGCTGAACAAACTCAGCTTCTCCCCAATGGCCAAGAATGCAGAAAATGAGGACCTGGCGCTCGGCCCCTGCCCATGCCCATCGAAGTCCCAGATGGCCACAAGGGGCCTGCTGGACCTTGACAACCCTGAGCTGGAGACAGAAACCTCCTCAACGCACTCAGAATCTTCTGTGGTTGTGGACCTGCCGGACACCCCCTTCATCTTTGAGCACACCGTCAACAATTCCACAGCTGTGGTGCGTTTCCCTTGCTCATGCGTTCAGCAGAGTGAGGAAGCCTCGGGGCTCTCTCTTCCCCTAGATTTCCTGGACCTACGCCTTGGGCAAGCAGCCGGTCAGTTTCTACCAGCTCCTGTTACAGGAGGTGGCCAAGACACAGGAGAATGAGTTGCCCGAGGCAAAGAATCGTCCATGGATCTTCAACAAGATTTTGGGCACTACTGTCAAGCTGATGGAGCTAAAGCCTAACACGTGTTACTGCCTCAGTGTCCGTGCAGCCAACACAGCTGGGGTGGGGAAGTGGTGCAAGCCCTACAAAGTGAGCCCTGGGAAAAGAGGGGCCTTGGGGGTGAACTCTGAAGGGTTTTCTTGTTTCACTTCAGTTTGCAACCCTGGCCACTGACTTCAGCAGCTTTCCTGAGAACTACCCCATCCAGATCACCGTGCGGCGCAAGGAACCCCGGCAAAAGATCGTGTCCATCGGGCCGGAGGAGATGCGGAGGCTGGAGGATCTGGAATACCTATTTCCCTGTTAAGGGGGAGGGCCCCAGGACACCCCTCACCTACTTTCAGCTTCAACCCCAGGCCCTCAGAAACCAGAGCCATGAGACCTACCATACCACCAGCACCCTGCGGGCCCGGGGTCTGGCAGAGTGGTATGGGCACCCCACCCCTGGGCTGGGGCCAAGGCTACATAGGGGCCCCATTCACCTGGAGGCATCTCAGGCCAGGCCATGCCAGGCTCAGCCACTGCCCACAGCTGCTAGACTCCCTCCTCCTCCAAATCTGGGCTGGGTCTAGGTCCCTCATTAAAGAACTGCAGGTCATCCAGCACCCTAAAGTCTGCTTTATGCTGCAGACAGCCT